TCACCCACAGAACCCAGGACAGACAGACTGGTGGGCTGAGGGAGGAGCCTTATCTTCAAGTTAATCACTGCTGCTTGCCTTTATTTCACTAGAAACCACCCATTTCATGAATATTCATACTCTGCACTCCCTCACCCCCAGAAAACCAGACCCTACAAACATGCCTAACCTCATTGCCAAAGCAACTATCCCAAGGTCACTTCCAAGCCTTGCGCCACAAATACTCATGAGTTAAATGACACTCTCCCTCTCCCAAGCCTTCTTTTTCATGCTAATATTCAAATGGCCTCCTTATCACCTGACAGCCCAATAGCCAAGATGCAGCCTGAGTTCAGTCCCTATTAAGCACATTCAAGATTCATGCTTTCCTTTTCTCCAACCTCCAAACTTGCATACTCACGCATATTTAGGAGACAAAACTCATCTCCACTTCCTCAAGAGCCCCCTCCCACGCCTTATTTTCTTTTTCTGAGACAGGGTCTCGCTCAGTCGCCCAGGCTGGAGTGCAGTAGCGTGATCTCAGCTCCCTGCAACCTCTGCCTCCTGGGTTCAAGCGATTCTCCTGCCTCAGCCTCCCGAGTAGTTGGAATTACAGGCACCTGCCACCACATCCAGCTAATTTTTGTGTTTTTAGTAGAGACGGGGTTTCACCATTTTGAGCAGGCTGGTCTTGAACTCCTGACTTCAAGTGGTCCGCCCGCCTCGGCTTCCCGAAGTGCTGGGATTACAAGCATGAGCCACCGCGACCGGCCTAATTTTTTTTTTTTTTTTAGTATTTTTTGTAGAGACAGGGCTCGCTATGTTGCCCAGGCTGGTCTTGAACTCCTGGCCTAGAGCAATCCTCCCGCCTCGGCCTCCCTAAGCGTTGGGATGACAGATGAGCCACCGCGCCCGGCTTCACCTTGCCTCTTTCATTTCAACCGCCCGGACGTCGGATTCTCCAAGATTCCACACCCCCAGCCCCGCCCCCTCATACATATTCCCGAGCCAGAGCCTTCCGACAGGTGCGCTTGTCCTCCCACCCAGTCCTTGCAACCCGGTGCACTGGCGAGGCCCCTCCTGCGCGTGCGTGACTGAGGCCTGGCTTTCCAGGGATCTCCCACCTCTTCCCTCTCAGCCCTGCGCAGCCTCCTTCCGTCTGTAACTCACCTAAAGACCCAAGACCTGCGACATCCGTAGACCGCGCCCGCTATGCACAGCTAAAGAGCACTCACCCCTCGCGCACCAGTCCCGGCCCGGCAGCCGCTGCCCCGGGCTCGACTGGGCGCTGCTACCGCCATCAGCAAGAGCAGGAGCAGCCGGGTTGCCCCAGCGCTGGCTGCCGCCATCTCGGCTTCTTCCCACCAGCGAAGGGACGGCTGTGAGCCAAGAGCCGCGGAGCACGCCGGGAGGAACAGGCCGCATCCTGACGCCCGTGCGCCTGCGCTGGGCCCCGGCACCTGCGCACTGGCACCCGTCCGCACCTGGGGCCTGACGTCAGCAGGATGGGGCCGCCCCTTTGGCCTGATCTCCAGGAGCCGCCCCCTCCAGGGACGTCATCACAAATCAGGAGCCCGCTCTTGTGTGACGTCATAAAGCCCGCTCCGCATCATGACGTCACAGTGCGCGTAGTCCCGCCCCCTCGCTTTCTCCCTCTGCTCCTCCGTCCGCTCCCGTCGGACGGGGACATTGCAATGAGGCGGGATCGCGGCCCTAAGCCGGCCCTGGGTGGAGCTGGCGAGGTGGAACCAGGTGGGATGGCAGGTGAGAGAGGGGAGCCAGGCCTAGAGGGGTTGCTTCGTCCTGGTAAAATGCCTCCTGGTTGCAGCCTCTCCCACGGGCCGTCCCAGACGGCTCCAACGCTACCTCCAGAGCGGCGAATTCGACCAGTTTCGGGACTTCCCCATCTTTGAGAGCAACTTCGTACAGGTAGGGAGCCCCAGAACCCCCTCATCCCCAGCACCAAGATTCCTAACCTCTGATCCCTCCTCAGTTCTGCCCCGACATCTATCCTGCCCCGACCTCTGACCTCTGGCCCCAGGTGACTCGGTTGGGAGAAGTTGCCAACGAGGTCACCATGGGGGTGGCAGCCTCCAGTCCAGCCCTGGAGCTCCCGGACCTATTGCTTCTGGCCGGCCCTGCCAAGGAGAACGGACACCTGCAACTCTTCGGGTAACTGCCCCCACCTCAGCCGAGACCCCTTCAGAACCTGAGGCCGCCCCTTCCTCCCACCCAGGCTGTTCCCCTTGAAGTTCGTCCAGCTCTTTGTCCACGACAAAAGCCGGTGTCAGCTCGAGGTCAAGTTGAACACCAGCCGCACCTTCTACTTGCAGCTGCGGGCCCCACTCAAGACCCGAGACCGAGAGTTCGGCCAGTGGGTGCGGCTGCTCTACCGCCTGCGCTTCCTCTCTGCTTCTGCTGTGCCCTTCACGCAGGAGTAAGAGGTGCTGGAGGATGTAGATGGGGAGGGTGATGACAAGGCCTCTGAAACAAACTCTCTCTCCCCAGCCCCAAGGCGTGGAAGCCAGACTTGACCCCAAGACCTCTGAACTCTGGGGACTCTGAGTCTTCCAGCATCCTTCAAGGTCACCGAATGACCAGAGATCAAAGTACCTTGCCTCAGGGCCGGGCAGATGAGATATTAAAGTTAATAAAGGTCAGTCCATTAAGAACCAACAAGCAGGCCACGAGCGGTTTCGCCTTCGTCA